AAGACTCCTTGGATAACTTAAATTAAAACCATCAACAACTTCCGATATTCAACCTTAGCTATCAACTTGTCCCATGAAAACAGGCTGGAAACCTGCCTCAGTCCTTGATGATTTCACCAGCTCAGGTTGGCATGGCACATGTCTCCTATCTAAAGCTTGGGTGAAGATAAAAGGAGAAAACTAAAATGGAGAACATGTTTAGATTCTGTAAACCAGAGTTAGGGGCTACTTTTTACAAATATCAATTCTATTTGTAACTGTATGTTTCCTGTTACTTGCCAAAATGAATCACAAACTCATTTGTGGACCCAATCATTTATCCATGTTCACTCTCCCAGACTTTGGGGGGCTTTCCTCAGATCTGGAAACTATTTTTGACAGCTGAGATTTTGTTCTAGACATGGAGTTTAGACTTGAGTTTGAGTTTAGCTTTAGTGTTTAAAGGGTTAAGGATGGGGCAGCCCAGGGTTAAGGGTTAAGGATGGGGCAGCAAAGGTAACATTCTACACTGAGTCTAGCCATGGGGAAGGGGCTTTGACAGTGTCTTCCTCAACAGGTTTTGCCATTGAAAGAAACATGAGACATTAAAGCTAAACTCAAACTCAAGTCTAAACTCCATGTCTGGAACAAAATCCCAGCTGTCAAAAATAGTCTCTAGATCTGAGAAAAGCCCTCCAAAGTCTGTCTGGCAGAATGAACATGGATAAATGATTGGATCCACAAATGACTTTGCCATTCATTTTGGCAGTACCAGGAAACAGACAGTCACAAATGGGATTAATATAATGAATGGCAGAGAAATGCTTAAAAAGATTTAAAAAGGAAGTGGTAATATTGATATTGCTACATATTGAACATTTGAACAATGTTTAGACATCAATTTCTGAAAACAAAGACAATGGCTATGAGCAGATACACTCAAAATGAAGAAACATTTATTTTTTGTTTTTTAAGAAAAGGTTAATCACATATTCATAGAGTCAGTTTGTTACTATGGAATCACATATGATGTCATAAATTTGACATTCTAAATGCAAAGCTAGACTGAGCAAGGGAAGTGACAGGAAATGGAGCTGGGGAGACAAAAATGTGGATAACAACAAAAGAATTTCAACAGGTAAAAAAATGAGTCAAACATCTCTCAAACAGAAAAAGGTGAGTGAACCGAGTGTCTTAGAATCTTGCCAAATTAATAAACATTCTTTGTTTCCTTGTCAAGAATGAGCCTGGAATGAGGTCCTCAAAAGAGAGTCTAGAAGCAGAAAAAAGAAAGGAATCTGACAAAACAGGAGTTCGTCTGAGCAATCAGGTGAGCTGATCTCTGTAGCAGAGGTGAGGAAATGGCATTGACCACTTTCTGCACAATCTTTCAGATGAGGCGTGCAGTCAATCCGAATCACTCGCTGAGATGTTGCCCCTTCCAGGGTCACTCGTCGTGTAGACGCTGCCTTTGTGCAGCTGAGGGAACAGCCCTTGGCCCCTGCCACACAATACGTATTTATATTCACATGTGCCTGTTGTGGGAGCAGGGCCAGCAGATCACCATGATGAGGGTGAGCAGAGATCACACTACCGATTCTGGAGGTTACACCGTTGGGTTTCTTCTTTCCATCACAGGGATCACAAGAATCATCACTGCGGAAGACAGACTCTCGAGGGTACCTTGTGCGCAGTCAATGGTCTAGAATATCCCGGAGCCCATCCACCAAGGCTCCATCCATAGATGAGCCTAGAAGCAGGAACACCAGTGCTAAGGTAGAGGTAAAGATGAAAGGGAGTAGTAGATGCTCGACTTCAGACGCCCATTGTCTTGCTGCAGCTCCCCAGCAGCTCCACGAGCTCCCGGACTCCATCCACCTCCCCAAGCCTGCATGACTCCTCACCGCCGCCGCTGTCCGGGCAGCCCTCGCTCCAGCCACCCGCGTCGCCCCAGCTGCCCCGGTCGCTGGACTCGCGGCCTCCCACGCCCCCAGAGCCCGATCCTGGCTCCCGGCGCAGCACCAAAATGCAAGAGAATCCGGAGGCCTGGGCCCAAGGCATCGTGCGGGAAATCCGCCAGACCCGGGACTCGCAGCCGCTGGAATATTCGCGCACGTCCCCCACCGAGTGGAAGTCCTCCAGCCAGCGCAGGGGGATCTACCCCGCCTCCACCCAGCTGGACCGCAACTCTCTGTCCGAGCAGCAGCAGCAGCAGCGGGAGGACGAGGACGACTACGAGGCTGCCTACTGGGCATCCATGAGGTCGTTCTACGAGAAGAACCCGAGCTGCTCGCGCCCCTGGCCGGTGAGCCAGCCCGCCGCCCCTGGCAGCCGGGGGACTATCCTCCCTTTGGCGTCCCTCTCTGCAGCCCAAACCCAAGAACGCCATCACCATTGCTCTCTCATCCTGCGCGCTCTTCAACATGGTGGACGGCAGGAAAATCTACGAGCAAGAGGGTCTGGAAAAGTACATGGAGTATCAGCTCACCAATGAGAACGTCATCCTGACCCCGGGCCCGGCGTTCCGCTTCGTCAAGGTATTCTGCAAGCTGTCTTTGGCCCGCCAGGATCTTTACACACATTCATGTTTGTAACCTGCAGGCACTACAGTATGTCAATGCTAGACTCCGTGATCTATATCCTGATGAACAGGACTTATTTGATATTGTACTGATGACTAATAACCATGCCCAAGTGGGAGTGCGGCTTATAAACAGCGTCAATCACTACGGTAAGTAAAATAAATACCATGTGGAAGACCAGGTCATAACAAAGTCTTTCTTGCCTGATAATAGGCTTACTGATTGACCGCTTCTGTCTGACCGGGGGAAAAGACCCCATTGGCTATTTGAAGGCATATCTTACCAACTTGTATATTGCTGCAGATTCTGAAAAAGTGCAAGAGGCAATACAAGAAGGTATTAGTCTGATTTTATTCCTCTAGTTAATAAAGAGTATTAATCAGTCTCCATGATCTATCAGGTATTGCCTCTGCGACAATGTTTGATGGAGCCAAAGACATGGCTTACTGTGACACTCAGCTCCGTGTAGCCTTTGATGGGGATGCTGTCCTCTTCTCTGATGAGTCTGAACATTTTACCAAGGAGCATGGGCTCGACAAATTCTTCCAGTATGATACATTATGTGAAAGTAAGCCTCTTGCTCAGGTAGGTTCAATGAGTGCTAATTAATTTTTATGTATCACAGCTGTGATATATGTTCCTTTTACAGGGTCCCCTAAAAGGCTTTCTGGAAGATTTAGGCAGACTGCAAAAGAAGTTCTATGCCAAAAATGAACGGTTACTTTGTCCTATCAGGACCTACCTGGTTACAGCTAGGAGTGCAGCCAGTTCAGGCGCCCGTGTGCTGAAGACCCTTCGACGCTGGGGTCTAGAGATAGACGAAGCTCTTTTCCTTGCTGGAGCCCCCAAAAGTCCCATCTTGGTGAAGATCCGGCCCCACATCTTCTTTGATGACCACATGTTCCACATTGAAGGGGCACAGAGGTTAGGTTCCATCGCAGCTTATGGCTTTAATATAATTCTGCCATTCTCTTTTTGACATTTAAAGGAAGAGCCTAGGCTGGATGTCTTGATCAATAACGCAGGGATCTTCCAGTGCCCTTACATGAAGACTGAAGATGGGTTTGAGATGCAGTTCGGAGTGAACCATCTGGGGCACTTTCTACTCACCAATCTTCTCCTTGGACTCCTCAAAAGTTCAGCTCCCAGCAGGATTGTGGTAGTTTCTTCCAAACTTTATAAATACGGAGACATCAATTTTGATGACTTGAACAGTGAACAAAGCTATAATAAAAGCTTTTGTTATAGCCGGAGCAAACTGGCTAACATTCTTTTTACCAGGGAACTAGCCCGCCGCTTAGAAGGCACAAATGTCACCGTCAATGTGTTGCATCCTGGTATTGTACGGACAAATCTGGGGAGGCACATACACATTCCACTGTTGGTCAAACCACTCTTCAATTTGGTGTCATGGGCTTTTTTCAAAACTCCAGTAGAAGGTGCCCAGACTTCCATTTATTTGGCCTCTTCACCTGAGGTAGAAGGAGTGTCAGGAAGATACTTTGGGGATTGTAAAGAGGAAGAACTGTTGCCCAAAGCTATGGATGAATCTGTTGCAAGAAAACTCTGGGATATCAGTGAAGTGATGGTTGGCCTGCTAAAATAGGAACAAGGAGTAAAAGAGCTGTTTATAAAACTGCATATCAGTTATATCTGTGATCAGGAATGGTGTGGATTGAGAACTTGTTACTTGAAGAAAAAGAATTTTGATATTGGAATAGCCTGCTAAGAGGTACATGTGGGTATTTTGGAGTTACTGAAAAATTATTTTTGGGATAAGAGAATTTCAGCAAAGATGTTTTAAATATATATAGTAAGTATAATGAATAATAAGTACAATGAAAAATACAATTATATTGTAAAATTATAACTGGGCAAGCATGGATGACATATTAATATTTGTCAGAATTAAGTGACTCAAAGTGCTATCGAGAGGTTTTTCAAGTATCTTTGAGTTTCATGGCCAAAGTGTTAACTAGTTTTACTACAATGTTTGGTGTTTGTGTGGAAATTATCTGCCTGGTGTGTGCACACAAGTCTTACTTGGAATAAATTTACTGGTACAAATTCTTAACTGTGCATTTCTTTGGAGGCTTCACTGAATAC